TCCAACCTTAGCCTCCCAAGCAGCTGAGACTACAGGTGCATGCCACCAAGCCAAAGGGATTTATATTTATCTATAAATTCATATATAAATCAGATATATTTATATAAAATGTGTATATTATATATATAAATCAGATAAATAAATATGTATTTATATCTGATCTTAAAAGAGTAAAAGGGATTTATATTCCCAGGAAGAAGTAGAAAAGAGGAATATAGATAGTGGTTAAGAACCGGCATTTTGCAATAAGTCTGATCTAGATAGGAATTCTAGCTTTAATATTTACTAGCTCTGTGATCTTGGGAAAATTATTTACAGTTTGTGAACTTCAGTTTCCCTTCTACAAAATAGAGACAGTACCATTTAATTTTTAATTTTTAATGGTATCGTCTCCATTTTATGGAAGGAAAACTAAATGGTATTTTAACCGACAATTCATTAATTTTTAAGACTGACCATTAACAGAGATACTGCATGTAAAGCAGATCACACAGAATATGGCACACTTGAGCACTTGATGTGTACTACATTACTCTTAGTGACGACTTTAATTATCGTGCGCATTCCCAGCGCTTCCTATGGTGCCCAACACAGAGCGGACGCCTAGAGACAATTTTGGGGGATGGGGCAGATGCTCTGCCTCGGGAAAAAAAAAGCACACCTGCCCTGACGTTGGTGGCTGGGTCTGGAAGATACGTGGAAATTAAGCTAAGGATGTGTGGCTTCCAGATCAAAAACCGCAAAAATCTAACGCCGTGACTACTGACTACGGTCAGAGAGCACAGACTGGAGCAACCTCTCACGGCCTGGGCTGTCTGCGCGTGCGTGAGCCAGAAACCCGAGGGGCTCCCTGGGCCCGCCCTATCGATCGACCCGATCGGGGATCGTCAGCTTGGTTCTGGCCACAGAGGTTGCTCTTCTCGCGATGCTTCAGACCTGGCGGCAGGGAAAGGGTGGGCTAATTGGAGAGCCAGGAAGAGCGTGAGGCGGCCCCACGCTGCTTTCCCAGAAGGCTGTGCGTGCTCCTCGCTTCCTCCGCGGTCTTCCGAGCGGTCGCGTGAACTGCTTCCTGCAGGCTGGCCATGGCGCTTCACGTTCCCAAGGCTCCGGGCTTTGCCCAGATGCTCAAGGAGGGAGCGAAAGTAAGGGCTGAAGGAAAGGAATGAGGTGGGAGCGTCAGCATAGGGCTGCGGCGGCCGCGGCGAAGTAGGAGGGCCTACTAACGGGCTGAGCGTGCTGCCCTGGCTCAGCGGCCGGGGGAAGAGAAGATTCCAGAAAGGGAGGTGATTTTGGAAGGGCTCGGCCACCGGAGCCTGCGGGCACTTCTCTTCTTCCGCGACCGGGAGAAGGCCGAGGGATCGGCGGCACGATCGACATTGTACACCTTGAAGGTGGACGGATGTGAAGCCGCGCGTGCGTTTTGCCTCCATCCGTAAATGGGGCTAAGGCCCGTCACCCTTAAAGGAGGTTGTGAGGGTGAAATTGAATAACGTAGATGAAATTGTCTTGAGAACTGCGACGTCGATTATCACATAGCTCGCGAGTTGTAGGATGGGGAAGAACGAGAACTAGCCGATCCAGAGAAGAGAGTGGGAAAAAGGGCCGGGTCTTGGTTGCTTGCTTCCCAGTGAGAAACATACGGCTTTCAGCTTAGTTGACAGAAGCCATGCGTTGTAGCCAAATGAGTTCCGGTCCCAACTTATGTTAGCTGGCTTAATCTAAAATGTAACTTTCTTGGGTTTTGTTTCCTTCGTCTTTAAATTATGGAGATTGGACCAAGAGGTGGTGTCTTTGAGTTCTGTGTAATCTGCAGGATAAGTGATAGAGGGGTGCAGATAACACTTTTGTTTAATGGCCTTTTCTTGAACGTTAGTTCGGTAGCATAGTTTTAAAAAATATCTTACTGCACTATTGATAAATTTGTCTCTTGTGCTATTCAAATTGCATTCCTCTGTGTGTCCTCCAGATTTTGTTAATTCAAGAAATAGATCAGTGTGGTTGAATTTAAGGTTTTATGCGAGGTACGGGGAGCATTAACAGTTTAATAGAACTAGGTTCATGTTTGTAGGATGCACTTTTCAAATAATGTCGGTATAGTAAGTAAATGTCAGGGTTCAAGGTAAATGTTGGTGGAATAATCTTTTGAAAATGATATGGGCTGATTCCCTTGAAAAAATCAGGCTGAGATAATAGCTTCCAATTTGGGTTTTTTTCACTAATACAGTTTTGGAAAACTCGTGTATCACAAAACATTATTTGTCATTCCAGTGCTAGTAGTTTTTTACAGAACACTGAGCTATTTCTTTCAATAAATAGGTACTGAAGGAACTGCAGTGAAAGACAAAAGTCCCATTTGTCGTAGAGTTTATGTCCTTCTAAGGCAGAAATAATGATTAAATAAAAGGAGAATTCCAAATAATGATGAAAGAAACTGCACTATAGTAGAGGATGACAGGAGGTAAAAATGTCTGTAAAAGAAGGATCAGGAATAGACAGAACACTTAGACGTTTAGGGAAGAACTCTTAGCTCAGTGCTTAGTGAGAGAAGCCCCTGAGCCTGGGCTGTTTCCCCCGACCTCTTACTTAGGGGGAAATGCCAGGCTCAGGGACTAACTAGTACAAAGACCCTGAGGAAGGAATGATTTTGACCTGTTTTTTTTTTAAAACAACAACAACAACAACAGGTTGTAGGGCTGAAGCTTACCAAAGAAAGGAAGAATGGTAAGTTCAGAGGAGGAGCCATACAAGGGCCGTAGCGGGGTTTTTTGTTTGTTTTTTTTAACAGCACTTTTCAGGATTAGAAGAGGCTGTGTATAGAAACATACAAGCTTGCAAGGAGCTTGCCCAAACCACTCGTACAGCATATGGACCAAATGGTAATTTCTAAATTAATATTTGTAAAGATACATTCTTTTTCTTTTTTTAACTGTTACTTTTGAGGAATGAACAAAATGGTTATCAACCACTTGGAGAAGTTGTTTGTGACAAACGATGCAGCAACTATTTTAAGAGAACTAGAAGTAAGTTGTTTCTTTAAAAAGTCAAGAAATATGATGTTTAACTTGATATTACCTTTTCTACTAGGTACAGCATCCTGCTGCAAAAATGATTGTAATGGCTTCTCATATGCAAGAGCAAGAAGTTGGAGATGGCACAAACTTTGTTCTGGTATTTGCTGGAGCTCTCCTGGAATTAGCTGAAGAACTTCTGAGGATTGGCCTGTCAGTTTCAGAGGCAAGTGTTCATTTATAATTTACTCCTACTAATGTCAGAATAGGAAATGTTGTTTATGTTTTAGGTCATAGAAGGTTATGAAATAGCCTGCAGAAAAGCTCATGAGATTCTTCCTAATTTGGTATGTTGTTCTGCAAAAAACCTTCGAGATATTGATGAAGTCTCATCTCTACTTCGTACCTCCATAATGAGTAAACAATATGGTAATGAAGTATTTCTGGCCAAGCTTATTGCTCAGGCATGCGGTAAGTAAATATCAGTAAATGAAAAGATCCAATAATCTTTTGATATGTCTCATTTTCTTAACAGTATCTATTTTTCCTGATTCCGGCCATTTCAATGTTGATAACATCAGAGTTTGTAAAATTCTGGTAAGTAGAAAATGCATTAATGCTACATATCTATTGCTGATGAGTTTGGTATTCAATTCCTTAGGGCTCTGGTATCAGTTCCTCTTCAGTATTGCATGGCATGGTTTTTAAGAAGGAAACCGAAGGTGATGTAACATCTGTCAAAGATGCAAAAATAGCAGTGTACTCTTGTCCTTTTGATGGCATGATAACAGAAACTAAGGTATGTAGACTTCAAACCTTAAAAGTAATAATATTTTAAAGGGAATGTTTACTTGTTTTGCCAGGGAACAGTGTTGATAAAGACTGCTGAAGAATTGATGAATTTTAGTAAGGGAGAAGAAAACCTCATGGATGCACAAGTCAAAGCTATTGCTGATACTGGTGCAAATGTCGTAGTAACAGGTGGCAAAGTGGCAGACATGGCTCTTCATTATGCAAATAAATATAATATCATGTTAGTGAGGTAAGAAAAAGCCGATTTTTTTTTTTACCTATAACTTTTATTAAGGTCTTTGTGTTTTTTAAAGGCTAAACTCAAAATGGGATCTCCGAAGACTTTGTAAAACTGTTGGTGCTACAGCTCTTCCTAGATTGGTATGTATTTTGGAAAACACTAAAAGATAGTTGAATTTTTATTACAACAGTCACTTTCTTACAGACACCTCCTGTCCTTGAAGAAATGGGACACTGTGACAGTGTTTACCTCTCAGAAGTTGGAGATACTCAGGTGGTGGTTTTTAAGCATGGTATGTAGGAATGGTAAAACATGTTTAAGTGTTTAATCACCAAATATATTTAATTTTTTGATAGAAAAGGAAGATGGCGCCATTTCTACCATAGTACTTCGAGGCTCTACAGACAATCTGATGGATGACATAGAAAGGGCAGTAGACGATGGTGTTAATACTTTCAAAGTTCTTACAAGGGTCAGTATCAGCAATATTCTTAGTAGTTTGTACATTTTTTTTTTGGTGGGGGCGCTACATACAGGATAAACGTCTTGTACCCGGAGGTGGAGCAACAGAAATTGAATTAGCCAAACAGATCACATCATATGGAGAGGTACAGCTTTTTCTGTATAAATTGACTTTCTTAAAAGACAGTAATTAACGCATTTTTGTTTTAGACATGTCCTGGACTTGAACAGTATGCTATTAAGAAGTTTGCTGAGGCATTTGAAGCTATTCCCCGCGCACTGGCAGAAAACTCTGGAGTTAAGGCCAATGAAGTAATCTCTAAACTTTATGCAGTACATCAAGAAGGAAATAAAAACGTTGGATTAGATATTGAGGTATTTGAAAAAACACTGAACTTAAATTGCTTTTAAATGAAAGGATGAAAATTGTGTTTGACAGGCTGAAGTCCCTGCTGTAAAGGACATGCTGGAAGCTGGTATTCTAGATACTTACCTGGGAAAATATTGGGCTATCAAACTCGCTACTAATGCTGCAGTCACTGTACTTAGAGTGGATCAGGTGAGCAAAGTGAAATTTTGATCTTTAAAAATAGCATACTCTTGTGTGATTCTTTTTTATGCAGATCATCATGGCAAAACCAGCTGGTGGGCCCAAGCCTCCAAGTGGGAAGAAAGACTGGGATGATGACCAAAATGATTGAAATTGGCTTAATTTTTACTGTAGGTGAAGGCTGTATTTGTAGTAGTACTCAAGAATCACCTGATGTTTTCTTATTCTCCTTAAATTAAGAGTTATTTTGTGTTTGTATTCTTGGCTGGATGTTATAATAAACATATTGTTACTGTCAAAGCCTTATTGTCTAATGACCACGGTTATTGGCT